TGCGTTTCTCAGCGTTCGGAGTTGCCTTCGCTTAATGGCGAGGCGGATCGTTCTGGAGCTTCCACCTCTTTAGAGGCACGAATCTGTCTGCTGGGCTGCCGATAAATTTTTAACAGATATAGCATACGCAGAAAAGTGCATACGACATACACGTTTAAAGAAGAATTAATAAAACACCCAGATAAAAACGAAAAGGGCATTACCGGCACCCCAGGAGTTTCTCACCCATGCCCTGTGCTCCTTTCGGAGCCTGATTGTCTCCTAGCCTGACTAGTGTGATCATTTCCTTACAGCTTTACCATCTATGTGTGCATGCGATGTCGTTTTCCTTTGCCTGTTTTTGAACTTTTGCGGGTGGATCACAGTGTGTTGTTTTGTGGTTTTCAATCAGTATTAAATTGGTGTACTGTGTATGTATAGGTAATTTTAATTGTTGCCTAGTATTCCAGTGTGAATAGAACAGTGAATCCATTCTACTCTGGTTGGGCATTTTGTTCAGACTGAGGCCACTCAGAACATGGCTATAAACATTCTAGTGTACCTGGAACGTAGTGCAAATATGTTGGAATTTCCAGGACATGCACTTTGGAGTCCTTAGAGAATTGTCGATGCGTAGAGTATGCATAACTACCACCCAATGCCAAATTTTTATTTGGAGTGCAACAAAGCTAACTTCCCAAGACACACTTTGCTTTGTAGTTCCTGGAACCCCTTTCCCCCACTTTTTTTCCATTAAGAGTAGGTTTTCTCATTGAGCACTGAAAACTGCCAAGACAGCATTGAGTGGGGTTTTTTGTTGTTGTTGATGGTGGTTTTTGAGAAAGGGTCTCGTTCTGGAGTGCAGTGGCGCAATCTTGGTTCACTGCAACCTCTGCCTCCTGGGCTCAAGTGATCCTCCTACCTCAGCCTCCCAAGTAGCTGGAACCACAGGTGCAGGCCACGATGCTCAGCTAATTTTCTTATTTTTTGTAGAGAGGGGGTCTCGCTATGTTGCCCAGGCTGGTCTCAAATTCCTGGGCTCAAGTGATCCGCCCGCCTTAGCCTCCCAAAAGTGCTGGGATCAAAAGTGTGAGCCACCGAGCCTGGGTCAGCAGTGAGTTTTTAAGGTTGCCTTACAGAGTACCACTTGATAGTTGACCCCTGATCATTTAGCATTTTGTAAGTGTAAAAAAAAAAAAACTTACCTGAAGTATTCTCAATGGTCTTTTTTTCAAACATTCTTCCCTACACCAAGGGCAGAGAAACCTTTAGAAATTACACATACGTGGCCAGGCGCGGTGTCTCGCGCCTGTAATCCCAGCACTTTGGGAGGCCGAGGCGAGCGGATCACGATGTCAAGAGATCCTGGCCAACATGGTGAAACCCCGTCTCTACTAAAAATACAAAAATTAGCCGGGCGTGGTGGCGGGCTCCTGTAGTCCCAGCTACTCGGGAGGCTGAGGCAGGAGAATCGCTTGAACGCGGGAGGCTGAGGTTGCAGTGAGCCGAGATCGCGCCACTGCACTCCATCCTGACGACAGAACGAGAATCTGTCTCAAAAGAAAAAAAAAATTACACATGTGTGTCTCGCCTGTGTTTGGTTCCTGTGTTGGTGCCTCTGGATATTTGTCAAACTAGAGTTCCTACATTCCTTATCAGGTTATTTCTGTCGAATCTCTAGCACTTTTAAGTGACGTATAATCTTGTAGGCAAGTGAATGAAGTCAGTGAGTATATGTCACATTGACTTACTCCTGACTCACATGCAGCTTGTCTTTAGATGGGCAGATAAGATGCTGGCCCTACTGGAGCGACTGTGGTTGTGCCGTCCTGAGCACCCTTCCTCCAGTGGCCCCGGTTTTCAAGGCTTTGACACAATGGACCTAAAGTCTCCTTTTTCAAGCTTGGCTGCATATCCACAGTGCTTTTGTGCATGATGTTACGTTGTTCTGGAGGTTTCATTTTGTAATTCCAGTTACCTTTGATGAAAGAAATTAGTAAAAACTTTTTGGATGTGAGTAATTGCAGAAGCCATGTGGCTGCTGAGTTTCTACGTAAGCCTTGGGGTAAAAAGACACTGAGATTCTCTCCTTTGTTCCAGGAAGTCCCGGAATTTCCTATTTTTCTATTTTCTCTGTGTGTTTTATTTTTTTTCCTTCCCTGAAAGCTTTGGAAATGCCTGAGGAGAGGTGAGTTGAACTTGTCTTAGCTGTCTGGTTACTGTAACTCTCATCTTGTTTCTTCTTATTTTAGACCTGGAATGGCCAAATATCAAGGTGAAGTTCAAAGTTTGAAACTGGATGATGATTCAGTTATAGAAGGAGTAAGCGACCAAGTACTTGTGGCAGTTGTGGTCAGTTTCGCTTTGATTGCTACCCTGGTATATGCACTTTTCAGGTGAGATTTAAGGACAAAAGAATTGAGTAGATCTATTCAAAATTTATTATATTCTATTCAACAGAAATGTACATCAAAACATTCACCCAGAAAACCAGGAGCTAGTAAGGGTACTTCGAGAACAGCTTCAAACAGAACAGGTATTGTATATGTATTTATTTGAGGAGTAGATTGTTCCAATGTGTGCACCTGTGTTCTTATTAGGATGCACCTGCTGCCACTCGACAGCAGTTCTACACTGACATGTACTGTCCCATCTGCCTGCACCAAGCCTCCTTCCCGGTGGAGACCAACTGTGGACATCTTTTTTGTGGTAAGCAAACAACGCTATACTTGGGAAAAGTGGGGTTATGTGTTTGTTTTGTTTTGTCTATTAGGTGCCTGCATTATTGCTTACTGGCGATATGGTTCATGGCTTGGGGCAATCAGTTGTCCAATCTGTAGACAAACGGTAATGTTTTGTGTGCAGAAAGTATCATTTATGTTGAAATAATTTTTTTTTCTGTAATATACAGGTAACCTTACTCCTAACAGTATTTGGTGAAGATGATCAGTCTCAGGATGTTCTGAGATTGCATCAGGATATTAATGATTATAACCGGAGATTCTCAGGGCAACCCAGATCTGTAAGTAATGCTAAAGCATGTTCAAAGTTAGATGAATCATAATACTTGTTTTTCCCTCTACCAGATTATGGAGAGAATTATGGATCTACCCACTTTACTGAGGCATGCATTCAGGGAAATGTTTTCAGTCGGGGGCCTTTTCTGGATGTTTCGCATCAGGATAATACTTTGTTTAATGGGAGCTTTTTTCTATCTTATATCACCTCTAGATTTTGTACCTGAAGCCTTGTTTGGAATTCTAGGCTTTCTAGATGATTTCTTTGTCATCTTTTTATTGCTTATCTACATCTCTATTATGTATCGAGAAGTGATAACCCAAAGGCTAACTAGATGAAAAAGAAAACAAAACTGAGTTTACTAGGATATCTGAGCTAATGTAGAACATCAAACAGAAGGACCCATGGCAGTATAAAGCAATGAAGCAATGGAGTATTATCTCACAAATATAAAACCACTATAAGACAAACATTTGATTATCATTTGACAAATACCTAGGTATAACTGGAATTTTCATGTTTGAAGTTCTAATATTAAGTTTAGAATTATAATGATCTACAGTTGTATCTTGATTCTATGTTGTCTGGAAAAAATATGGAATTATATAAAAAGGGATGCTTTTATATATTTTTCTTTTCCCCAGAATTACTTAGATTAATTAGATGTATAGTAAAATATTGTTAAATGTCAGTTTATCCATCTTATCCTTCTCAGCAGGTACCTATATGATAATATATAGCTGTGAAACTCATCTAAATATTTTTGTTCCAATAAAATATTATATACTATTGGGGAAAATTCAGTATTTCTTTTAGTGCTAGCTAAGTTTTGTGCATTTGGAGCAGTTCTGCCTTTTCATTCTGGTATAATTAATTATTTGCTATCAGCTGAAACTGAAAGAAGAAACTTGAACTTCATACTTCGATATCATATTCTAGTTTACAGAACACATTTTAATCAATAGAAGAATTAAGATGAAAAACATGGCCGGGCGGGGTGGCTCACGCCTGTAATCCTAGCACTTTGGGAGGCTGAGGCGGGTAGATCACAAGGTCAGGAGATCAGGACCATCCTGGCTAACATGGTGAAACCCCGTCTCTACTAAAAATACAAAAAATTAGCCAGGCGTGGTGGCAGGCGCCTGTAGTCCCAGCTACTCGGGAGGCTGAGGCAGAAGAATGGCGTAAACCCAGGAGGTGGATTGCGCCACTGCACTCCAGCCTGGGCAACAGAGTGAGACTCCCTCTCAAAAAAAAAAAAAAAAAAGATGAAAAACATTTATCTCCAGTCAGCACACTTGATGTTCACAGTTAGACATTTAAACAAGAGCTCATCCTTTCGTAGTAGATATAAAAGTAATTTGTAAAGGGAAGATTGTTTTAGGAACCTGGGCGATGCTGCAAACACAGAGTAGCCTGATGCATTTCTGAGGAAGGTGAATCTTCGTGTCTTTGAGCATCAAGCCAATAGGAAGGTACTGGGAACGGTATTTACATTTGACAAAAGAAATTACTGGTTAGCTATAGCAACAGATTGGACAAATTTTGTTAGTTTTCTGTTGTCAGAAATTTTTATAATACTGTCTCAGGATGGCAGCACACAGCTCAGATTCATGTCTTGAGCCAAACAAGTGAATGTATCTGAGAAGACTCAGTACCACATGGTACTGGGAGATCTTACTCACTTCAGCTGGCGTTGCTCATTAGTGAATGTATGACAGCAGGATGTGAGGGGATGCCCAGGAGTCAGTGTTAGCATTGTCATCTGAGATCACTGCTATTAATATCATCCATTAATTTATTAGTGAGCTTCACTATATGCAGACTGGGAGATAAGGAGAAAATCTGTCACATTCTCTCTAGCTAATCAGATCAGCTACCAATTAATGAGATTCTGAATGAAATATCAATATGTGTTTTTCTAATTTGGACCTAGGACAGAGCTGTTGCTTGTCATAGAGAAAAACAATAATGCTTAAACATAGCACATTATAATTAAAGCAGGTTTCTCACATACTTTTCATTTTATCCTTTGGATAATTTTGTGAGGAACGCAGGACACCAACTTCCCTTTCATAGATACAATCCCCATGCTATTGATGAAAGTGTTTTTGAATGAAGTCATACAACAAATAACTGATCAAAGTGGCATTACACCAAAATTTCTTAGTAGGACTCCTGCATAGAATGTTTAGATAGACGTGAAAGTTGTTAAGAGGAACAGCAAGAGAGAAACTGGTTCTTTGGAAGTCTTTCGTGCTACATTATACCTCCATCAGAGTAAGACAGCTTAGGCACTCCTAAGAGGAAAGGTCTGTGGAGATGACATGAATCCGAATTCTACACTTCCAAATCAAATAGGTAAAAGGGTGGCATACATCACAGAAAAACATTTCAGCTGCAGTCACCAACTTGAAAAGCGAGTGAGTAGGAGTTTGTCACACTGCCATGTACCAGACTGGAAATGCATTTCCTACCAATTACACATTTGGTGTGGGGGAATGGTGATGTCATTTTTTGACAGGATTTTATTTTGTGTGCATGCATTCTGCTCCAAGTGTCACAATTCTGGTTACAATAATTATAATATTTGGAGTTACTACTAAGACTTTCCTGAAAGAGGTGTATTGTACCAAATTTTGTAACATAAAAAAATACTAAATGATCTTAAAGCTTCCTAAATTGTGAAAAGGGTATGTGCTAACATCTCAGAACTTTAGACCTGCTTGTTGTCATCTTTACCGATCTCTGATGATAAATGCAGAAGGGATCTGAGAGTTTTTAAAGCAAGTAGAGTCAATCAGAGTTTTGAACATCATAGTAATACTTCCGTGATTCAGAGTTAGATCATATAAATCAAAGTAACAATTTGGATTTTTTTTAAACAACAATATCATAACTGTCATAAAACAGATGGTCCAACCCCAGGAGCAGATAATAACTTGGGCAGCTCTGTGGGGAACAAGACGGGGAAAACAACTGTTCTAACTGCCCACTAGAACAGTGGTTTCAACTACTACAATTCTCAGTGTTTGAGAGGTACAAGGGAAGAAAGGACTATGTGGATCCCTTGTGGCTATGCAGATACCTACCTCACAGAGTTGTTGTAGAAGACTGGTGGTTTGGTTCAAACCTTGTGATTAAAGAGTTTGTCAAGCATTTTATTCTTTTGAATAAAAGCAACATATCTAAAACATTTTAAAGGTGTTATTTTTCTGTTTATTTAAC